CTGATGTTTCCCAGGGGAAACCCGAAAGGGAAACTTGGTGGGACCCTGAGCCCTCCTCTTCAGAGCTACTTGTCTTGGGGCCCTCGGAAGGGTTTGGGGACCTGCGCCCCCTGCCTGTTTAGCAGTTTATGCCTGTGACATGTTTCTGGGGTGAGGCTAACTGGCCTTTCATCAGCCTCAGAACCCAAAGAGGTAGAAACCCATGTGATCCAAGTCCTTCGGTGACCAAACGGGCCGGTGCCCAGGGAGGACCATGACTTGTCCAGGGTCACCCAGCTCTGCCCACACCTTGGCGGGGACTCTGATCACTCCTCCCCACTGACCCACATATCCCTGACCCCAGGACCCCTATCTGGGAGCTCTCGCTGGTCTCATCTGACCATGTGCTCCCACCTGTGCCCCTCCTTCTCCAGCAGCCAGCAGGAGTCTGAGAACGACCTTTCAAAAGAGACACACATGCACACCACCAGACCAGACCCCCAAGTCACACCACTGTGGTGCCTCCAGCTTAGAATGCCACTGGGGCAAGTGTCAGGACAGGGAGGACAGCTGATATGTCACAGGACCGGGGCACTGGGGGACTCTGAAGGCCAGATGAGGAAGGGGCAGATGTCTTAGGGGTGAATCTTCCACCTGGGCATGGCGGGGCTTAGGAAGGGGTCCCCAGGATCCAGGGAGGGGTAAAAGCAGGAGAGGGGAGGGGGCACCCATGTCTCTGCCCTCCCCCACTATCGGCCCCCTTCCCCCACCCCTGATGGGAACTAGGAGGCCAAAGTCCGCCCCAAGGTCAAAAAATTGATTGTTTTGCAGGGAGGAGGCAGGCGTGGGGCTGTGGAGAGATTGGCAGGGGAGAGCACAGCCCCTTGTGCTCTGGCCTGGACCCGGGGGCCACGTCTGGAAGGCTGGACTGAGGCCAGGACTGTGCCCCCACCCTTGGGGGTGGTGAGGAGCAGCCTTGGTTCAGGCTGCCTGCCAGGACTGATAAGGGGCCCTCCTAGGGCTCCCACAAACGGTTTATCGGTTTATCGCTGGGGGACAGCCTGCAGGCTTCAGGAGGGGACACAAGCATGGAGCGGCTTTGGGGTCTATTCCAGAGAGCGGTAAGACTAGTGGGATTGGGAAGACCCCTTAGGCCCCAATCTCATGCCCACCTCGCCTGCACAGCAACAACTGTCCCCAAGATCCTCTCAGACCGTCTACCAGCGTGTGGAAGGCCCCCGGAAAGGGCACCTGGAGGAGGAAGAGGAAGACGGGGAGGAGGGGGCGGAGACATTGGCCCACTTCTGCCCCATGGAGCTGAGGGGCCCTGAGCCCCTGGGCTCTAGACCCAGGCAGCCAAACCTCATTCCCTGGGCGGCAGCAGGACGGAGGGCTGCCCCCTACCTGGTCCTGACGGCCCTGCTGATCTTCACTGGGGGTGAGAGCCGTCCCCCTCCCCAGAAGTGAAGGATAAAGAGAATCCCCATCTTGCCACCCGCCAGCCTTCCTACTGGGCTACGTCGCCTTCCGAGGGTCCTGCCAGGCGTGCGGAGACTCTGTGTTGGTGGTCAGTGAGGATGTCAACTATGAGCCTGACCTGGATTTCCACCAGGGCAGACTCTACTGGAGCGACCTCCAGGCCATGTTCCTGCAGTTCCTGGGGGAGGGGCGCCTGGAGGACACCATCAGGTAGGGATGGCCCTGCCCCATCCTGTTCTCGAGCCCAGAAAAGTCCCCACCTCTCCCCGCTTAGGCAAACCAGCCTTCGGGAACGGGTGGCAGGCTCGGCCGGGATGGCCGCTCTGACTCAGGACATTCGCGCGGCGCTCTCCCGCCAGAAGCTGGACCACGTGTGGACCGACACGCACTACGTGGGGCTGCAATTCCCGGATCCGTGAGTGCGCGCGCGGGCGGGGGGCGCGCGGGGGCTCGGGGCGCTCACCAGCCCCGCTCCCCAGGGCTCACCCCAACACCCTGCACTGGGTCGATGAGGCCGGGAAGGTCGGAGAGCAGCTGCCGCTGGAGGACCCTGACGTCTACTGCCCCTACAGCGCCATCGGCAACGTCACGGTGAGCACCCCCTGCCCGCTCCTAGGATGGGGGGGAGCGCGCCTCACCGTCCTCGTGTCCCCAGGGAGAGCTGGTGTACGCCCACTACGGGCGGCCCGAAGACCTGCAGGACCTGCGGGCCAGGGGCGTGGATCCAGTGGGCCGCCTGCTGCTGGTGCGCGTGGGGGTGATCAGCTTCGCCCAGAAGGTAAGTGTCCCTGGACAGAGGGAGGGCTTGAGGGGAGGAGTCCTCTAGTCACCTTCCTCCCCAGGTGACCAATGCTCAGGACTTCGGGGCTCAAGGAGTGCTCATATACCCAGAGCCAGCGGACTTCTCCCAGGACCCACCCAAGCCAAGCCTGTCCAGCCAGCAGGCAGTGTATGGACATGTGAGTCTGGGGAGGCTGGTCGTGCTGTTCCCGCAGCTTTGCGTGGGCACCCCTTTCCCTGCAGGTGCACCTGGGAACTGGAGACCCCTACACACCTGGCTTCCCTTCCTTCAATCAAACCCAGTTCCCTCCAGTTGCATCATCAGGCCTTCCCAGCATCCCAGCCCAGCCCATCAGTGCAGACATTGCCTCCCGCCTGCTGAGGTGAGGGGAGTGTTGGGGACCAGAAGAGGAGGAACTTCCCCCTTTCTGCCTTCCTCCTCTCCAGGAAGCTCAAAGGCCCTGTGGCCCCCCAAGAATGGCAGGGGAGCCTCCTAGGCTCCCCTTATCACCTGGGCCCCGGGCCACGACTGCGGCTAGTGGTCAACAATCACAGGACCTCCACCCCCATCAACAACATCTTCGGCTGCATCGAAGGCCGCTCAGAGCCAGGTATGCTGTGTGTCCAGTATCACTCACAGCTGTCAGAAGTGGGTCCCAAACATCCCCTCCCCAGATCACTACGTTGTCATCGGGGCCCAGAGGGATGCATGGGGCCCAGGAGCAGCTAAATCCGCTGTGGGGACGGCTATACTCCTGGAGCTGGTGCGGACCTTTTCCTCCATGGTGAGCAACGGTAAGGTCAGGGCCAGGGCCTGGGCCTGGGCTCTAAGCCTGTCCTCCTTCCCCTCTGTCCCCAGGCTTCCGGCCCCGCAGAAGTCTCCTCTTCATCAGCTGGGACGGTGGTGACTTTGGAAGCGTGGGCTCCACGGAGTGGCTAGAGGTGATACGGGGTCCCGGGCAGGTCGTTAGGCAGTTCCCACTCCACACTGGTCACCCACCCACAGGGCTACCTCAGCGTGCTGCACCTCAAAGCCGTAGTGTACGTGAGCCTGGACAACGCAGTGCTGGGTGAGCTGGGGCAGTGCCACCACCTGGCCCCCAGCCTGGCATCCCTCCCCTCCCCTTTTTCCAGGGGATGACAAGTTTCATGCCAAGACCAGCCCCCTTCTGACAAGTCTCATTGAGAGTGTCCTGAAGCAGGCAAGAGCACCCCAGGAATAGGGGGTGAAGGGGAGCCTGATCAGTGCCCTTCCCCAACCCCCAGGTGGATTCTCCCAACCACAGTGGGCAGACTCTCTATGAACAGGTGGTGTTCACCAATCCCAGCTGGGATGCTGAGGTGTAAGTTGGGGGGGTAGGGAGAGCTGGGGAGGCCCACAGATCGCTCCAACCCACCTGCCCCCAGGATCCGGCCCCTACCCATGGACAGCAGTGCCTATTCCTTCACGGCCTTTGTGGGAGTCCCTGCCGTCGAGTTCTCCTTTATGGAGGTGAGACGTCCTCCCCCTGCCCCAGACACAGCCCTCCGCCCCAGCGTCCACCCTGTCCTGGCAGGACGACCAGGCCTACCCATTCCTGCACACAAAGGAGGACACTTATGAGAACCTGCATAAGGTGCTGCAAGGCCGCCTGCCCGCCGTGGCCCAGGCCGTGGCCCAGCTCGCAGGGCAGCTCCTCATCCGGCTCAGCCACGATCGCCTGCTGCCCCTCGACTTCGGCCGCTACGGGGACGTCGTCCTCAGGCACATCGGGAACCTCAACGAGTTCTCTGGGGACCTCAAGGTTCAAGAGGCCCACCCCGCTCTTGGTCTCTGCGCCAGCCCCAGCCCGCGCCTCCCCACCCCAGGCCCGCGGGCTGACCCTGCAGTGGGTGTACTCGGCGCGGGGGGACTACATCCGGGCGGCGGAAAAGCTGCGGCAGGAGATCTACAGCTCGGAGGAGAGAGACGAGCGACTGACACGCATGTACAACGTGCGCATAATGCGGGTGAGGCCCCGCCCTCCTCGCCCCGCCCCCAGCCAACCCTGACCTGATCCCCCTCTCTGCGCAGGTGGAGTTCTACTTCCTTTCCCAGTACGTGTCGCCAGCCGACTCCCCGTTCCGCCACATCTTCATGGGCCGTGGAGACCACACGCTGGGCGCCCTGCTGGACCACCTGCGGCTGCTGCGCTCCAACAGCTCCGGGACCCCCGGGGCCACCTCCTCCACTGGCTTCCAGGAGAGCCGTTTCCGGCGTCAGCTAGCCCTGCTCACCTGGACGCTGCAAGGGGCAGCCAATGCGCTTAGCGGGGATGTCTGGAACATTGATAACAACTTCTGAGGCCCTGGGGATCCTCACATCCCCGTCCCCCAGTCAAGAGCTCCTCTGCTCCTCGCTTGAATGATTCAGGGTCAGGGAGGTGGCTCAGAGTCCACCTCTCATTGCTGATCAATTTCTCATTACCCCTACACATCTCTCCACGGAGCCCAGACCCCAGCACAGATATCCACACACCCCAGCCCTGCAGTGTAGCTGACCCTAATGTGACGGTCATACTGTCGGTTAATCAGAGAGTAGCATCCCTTCAATCACAGCCCCTTCCCCTTTCTGGGGTCCTCCATACCTAGAGACCACTCTGGGAGGTTTGCTAGGCCCTGGGACCTGGCCAGCTCTGTTAGTGGGAGAGATCGCTGGCACCATAGCCTTATGGCCAACAGGTGGTCTGTGGTGAAAGGGGCGTGGAGTTTCAATATCAATAAACCACCTGATATCAATAAGCCACCTGTTGACATCTGTTATTGATAAGCGC